AACCAAAACTTTGCAGCCACCAGCCCAAACTCACGTTCCTGCTCGTTCTTCTTTCCCCTGCCTCAACTCTCCCCGCACCCTTCGCGCTCTGTGCGCCCACCCCTGCTTCCGTCGGTCAGCTTCAGCCGACCTACTACTCAACCTACCGGCCCGCGCCCTCCGCCTCCACCTGCACCACTCGCCCACCCCGAGAACCCACCTCTGCCGCCCCCGGCCCGCGCGCCCCGTCGCGGCCCGGGGCTCCGGGGCATGCGCGTTGCGGCGCCACCGCCCTCCCCCACGCCTTCCCGCGGCAGAGTTATGCCAAGTATGTGAGGAGCCGGCGAGGGCCAGCGCCGGTCATGGGGAGCCGCCGCCGCCTCCGCCTCCGCCTCCGCGAGCGCGGTTTTCTCCCCAGCGGGGCTCCGACCTCTCCCCCTGGCGGGGGTGAGCCTCGCGGCTAAGGCAGAGGGGATGGCGGACCCTCTGAGGAGGACGCTGTCCAGGCTCCGGGGAAGGCGGGGTCCCCGCGGCACCGGGGGGCTAGGGCTCCGGGCGGCAGCCGCAGCTGCGGTGGCGGCCTCTTCGGCAGCCGCGGGAGACGCCTGGGGTGCCGCAGACACCCTCCCACGTGAGCACGCCGGGGGACACGGGCGGAGCCTACAGCAGCCCTCGCCGTCACCTGAGGCGTGGGGTCCCGGGGCGCGGGTCCCCGGAGGGCACCCGGAGCAGTTGGGGGCGCTCGGGCCTCGGCCGCGCGGCGGGCAGGAGGCCGCCCCCCAGAGCCATGGGCTCGCTCACGCCCCTCCGCACTCCCCGGAGGGCTCCGAGGACAGCGGAGAGGAGGAGGAAGACGACAAGGACGAAGACGACTACGACGCCGACTACTACGAAAACCTGCCCGGCGGCTCGCAGTCTGCGCCCGAGCCTGAGGGGGCGGAGGCGGAACGGCGTCCCCCGCCTCCCCCAGCGGCGGGCTCCTCCCTGGGGGCGGAGGGCGGCCGCCTGGAGACAGGCAGGCTGCGGACCCAGTTGCGAGAGGCCTATTATCTGCTGATCCAGGCCATGCACGACCTGCCCCCTGACTCGGGCGCGCGGCGGGGCGGCAGGGGCTTGGCGGATCACAGCTTCCCCGCGGGAGCCCGGGCTCCGGGCCAGCCGCCTTCCCGCGGCGCCGCGTACCGCCGAGCCTGCCCCCGGGACGGGGAGCGGGGAGGCGGCGGACGCCCTCGGCAGCAGGTGTCCCCGCCCCGGTCGCCTCAGAGGGAGCCGCGGGGAGGCCAGCTGCGGACTCCTCGGATGCGGCCGTCCTGCAGCAGAAGCCTCGAGAGCCTCCGGGTGGGTGCCAAGCCGCCTCCCTTCCAGCGGTGGCCGAGCGACAGCTGGATCAGGTGCGGCGCGCACCGGGACTGGGACGAGCCCCCGCCACGTGGAGGCAGGATGGACGGCTGGAGTGGGGACCGCGCCCGGGCGGCTGCACCCACCGGCCTCCAGCCTCCAGGCTGCAAGGACCACGGCTGCTCCTCGGGAAGCCCTTTCAGGGATCCAGCGGGGTCCTCTGTGATACGCAGTGGCAAAGGAGACCGCCAGGAAGGCCCCTCCTTCCTCAGGCCGCCGGCAGTGACAGTCAAGAAGCTGCAGAAGTGGATGTACAAAGGGCGTCTGCTGTCCCTGGGAATGAAGGGTCGTGCCCGTGGGACGGCTCCCAAAGTCACAGGAACGCAGGCAGCCTCCCCAAATGTGGGCGCTTTGAAAGTGCGTGAAAACCGTGTCCTGTCGGTGCCTCCAGACCAAAGAATTACGCTGACAGGTAGGATACTTTGCGATGAAAATGCTAGCACCATATTCTACCTTCTATTCTATCTTTGCAACAGATTTATTTGAAAATGCCTATGGGTCTTCAATGAAGGGAAGAGAACTTGAAGAGCTGAAGGATAATATTGAATTCAGAGGTCATAAGCCACTTAACAGCATCACTGTTTCAAAGAAACGCAATTGGCTATATCAGAGTACTCTGAGGCCTCTTAATCTGGAAGAAGAAAATAAGAAATGCCAAGATAGAAGTCATTTATCCATCTCACCTGTGTCTCTACCTAAACATCAGCTATCACAGTCTTTCCTCAAATCATCTAAAGAGTACTGTACATATGTGGTATGTAACGCTACAAACTCTTCATTATCGAAAAACTGTGCTTTAGATTTTAATGAGGAAAATGATGCAGATGATGAAGGAGAAATATGGTACAATCCCATTCCTGAGGATGATGACCTTGGTATATCAAGTGCCTTGAGTTTTGGTGAGGCCGACTCTGCTGTTCTGAAGCTCCCTGCTGTCAATTTGAGCATGTTGTCTGGCAGTGACCTGATGAAAGCAGAGCGGCATACTGAAGACTCACTGTGCTCTTCCGAACATGCAGGTGATATTCAGACCACACGGTCAAATGGAATGAATCCTATACATCCTGCCCATTCCACAGAATTTGTGCAGCAGTACAAGCAAAAGCTAGGACACAAGACACAAGAAGGTATAATGGTGGAGGACAGTCCCATGTTGAAATCTCCTTTTGCAGGTAAAAATGATCATATATGTGTCTTTCTTTCTTTTATAACGTATTTTTCTTTCTTTCTTTTAAGGTTCTGGGATCCTGGCTGCTACAAATAGTACTGAATTGGGAATTATGGAACCATCTTCTCCAAATCCTAGCCCTGTGAAAAAAGGCAGTTCAATTAATTGGTCATTGCCAGATAAAATAAAATCTCCACGAACTGTGAGGAAACTTTCCATGAAAATGAAAAAGTTGCCAGAATTTAGCCGAAAGCTAAGCGTTAAGGGAACATTGAATTATATAAACAGTCCAGATAATACTCCTTCTTTGTCTAAATATAACTGCCGAGAAGTTCATCATACTGATATTCTGCCCTCTGGGAACACAACCACCGCTGCTAAGAGGAATGTTATAAGCCGATACCATCTTGATACCAGTGTATCCTCCCAGCAGAGCTACCAGAAGAAAAACTCTATGAGTTCTAAGTATTCCTGCAAAGGTGGTTACCTTAGTGATGGAGACTCACCTGAACTTACAACTAAAGCTAGCAAACATGGATCTGAAAACAAATTTGGAAAAGGAAAAGAAATAATTTCAAATAGTTGTAGCAAGAATGAAATAGACATTGATGCTTTTAGGCATTATAGCTTTTCTGATCAACCTAAGTGTTCACAGTACATATCTGGGCTCATGAGTGTACATTTCTATGGTGCTGAGGATTTAAAACCACCTCGGATAGATTCAAAAGACGTCTTTTGTGCAATTCAGGTAGATTCAGTAAACAAAGCAAGAACAGCTTTGCTCACATGCCGAACAACATTTTTAGACATGGATCACACTTTCAACATAGAAATTGAAAATGCACAACATTTGAAACTAGTAGTATTCAGTTGGGAACCCACTCCAAGAAAAAATCGAGTTTGTTGTCATGGAACTGTTGTTCTTCCCACCTTATTTAGAGTGACAAAGACTCATCAGTTGGCTGTCAAACTTGAACCTAGAGGTCTTATTTATGTGAAAGTGACTCTTATGGAACAGTGGGAGAATTCTCTTCATGGACTAGATATAAACCAAGAACCAATAATATTTGGAGTTGATATTCAAAAAGTTGTAGAGAAAGAAAATATAGGACTGATGGTGCCCCTTCTGATACAGAAATGTATTATGGAAATTGAAAAGAGAGGCTGTCAGGTATTATCTTACTATGGTTCCCTACTACTTCCTTACTGTAATGTGGCCATAATTTTATTCCTAGGTAGTAGGCCTGTATCGATTATGTGGTTCGGCAGCAGTCAAGAAAGAACTGCGAGAGGCTTTTGAGAGAGATAGCAAAGCTGTTGGTCTGTGTGAAAACCAGTACCCAGATATAAATGTAATAACAGGTAATAAATAGATTTTATTTTATGTACTCTTTATCACCAACTGTCTGCGGTTTGTTTTTTAAAGGTGTTCTTAAGGATTATTTAAGAGAACTCCCTTCTCCTCTGATAACAAAGCAGCTTTATGAGGCTGTATTAGATGCAATGGCAAAAAGTCCTTTGAAAATGTCATCAAATGGTTGTGAGAATGACCCAGGTGACTCTAAGTACACTGTTGACCTGCTGGATTGTCTGCCAGAGATTGAGAAGGTAAGCATTACCAGTATACATTTTTCCTGAAAGACTATATTAATTGAAATTTAATTTAATTTAGGCAACCCTAAAGATGTTGTTGGATCATTTGAAATTGGTGGCTTCCTATCATGAAGTGAATAAGATGACGTGCCAGAATTTGGCTGTGTGCTTTGGACCAGTATTATTAAGTCAGAGGCAAGAGCCTTCCACCCATAACAACAGAGTCTTTACTGATTCAGAAGAACTTGCAAGTGCTTTGGATTTTAAAAAACACATTGAAGTTCTTCATTACTTACTCCAACTCTGGCCAGGTAAATGATTCTATGGAAATGTTTTTCACTTTTAAAGCAAAATTATTGTTTGTTTCTAGTGCAGCGTTTAACTGTCAAAAAATCAACAGACAATTTATTCCCAGAGCAGAAGTCTTCTCTGAATTATCTGAGGCAGAAGAAAGAACGACCTCATATGTTAAATTTGAGTGGTACTGATTCATCAGGAGTACTTAGGCCAAGGCAAAACCGATTAGACAGTCCACTTAGCAATCGTTATGCAGGAGACTGGAGCAGCTGTGGGGAAAACTACTTTTTAAATACAAAAGAAAATTTAAATGATGTGGATTATGATGATGTCCCTTCAGAAGATAGAAAAATCGGAGAAAATTATAGCAAAATGGATGGGCCAGAAGTAATGATTGAACAGCCAATTCCCATGTCCAAAGAGTGTACATTTCAGACATATTTGACAATGCAGACAGTTGAGTCTACAGTGGATCGAAAAAACAATCTCAAAGATCTACAAGAAAGTATTGATACTTTGATTGGAAATCTGGAACGTGAGCTCAACAAAAACAAGCTTAATATGAGTTTTTGAGATTGAGGGTTTTTTTTTGTAATGTCTTAAAGTTTCAAATCTGTTTTTGTTTTATTTTCTTATACCACCCACAGCGATGTTTTCATTTTTTTACTCTTGAAATCTTTAATTAATTTTTAATAAGTTTATCTGATTCAATTAAAAACACTATTCATTAATACAATTTTTACTTATCTCACTAGAAAACTTTTCTGGGGATCAATAAAACTTGGACTTCTTGGGATATTTTACTAAATCTTGCCAACTCTATGGAGATAACTTTCAAATGCACTTAAGAAGGTTCACATAAGTTATTAGCCCCTCAAGGTTTTTCTGCTTTATGGGAACCACTCTTCTGTAGCTGAGACAGATGTCCTTTTTTTTGTTGTTTTTTGAGACAGAGTCTCACTCTGTCGCCCAGGCTGGAGTGCACTGGTGCGATCTCAGGTCACTGCAACCTCCACCTCCCTGGTTCAAGTGATTCTCCTGCCACAGCCTCCCGAGTAGCTGTGATGACGGGGCCCACCACCATGCCCAGCTAATTATTGTATTTTTAGTAAAGATGGGGTTTCACCATGTTGGCCAGGCTGGTCTCGAACTCCTGATCTCAGATGATCCGCCCACCTTGGCCTCCCAAAGTGCTGGGATTACAGGCGTGAGCCACTGCGCCTGGCCTCTAGATGTTCTTTTAGAGGAACATCACAGCTGCTCAGTCTGATTTGCAGTACTGGTCCTGGTACACTGCAACATCCTTTGGTCAAATTTTATTTGTAATGCAAATGCTGCTATAAGAAAATCTTTTTATAAATAAAAGTGAAATTATACAAGTATTAATGTTTTCTGTATTAACAGTAATTATTTAAGCTTATAAAAATTAAATATTTTTATAATCCTGAAACTGTATATATTTATAAATGCATATATGTATAGATATCAGGATGGGGGAGGGGTTATTGTAGAATCACATGTATTTTTAAAGTATATATGTCATGAGGCCAAAATTATTATCTTAAAGTATTTTTTTCAGGGAAAGAACATTTAAATTAAAGGAGGAATTACATAAAAACACTTGAACAATAATACTCTAGAAGCATCTGAATAGAAATAATAGACTTTCTTTCCTTTATTCACAGAAAGTCACAATGTCCCCTGGGAAAAGTCATCTTTTAAATTTGAAATCCTCTAACTCCTTAAGGGATTAAGTACCCAGATTTCTGCACTGGTGACTTAGATTTAATAAATCTGCTCCTGTTCTATGCATTTTTATATTCTGCTTTGTTTTAATTATTTATTTGTAGTAGTACATTTATAACATTGACTTTATAATTACCCCCATTTGTTTCTAAATAGTCTTGCCAGCATATTACATGTTACTGATTTTTAAAAATTAACTTATTTTGGCTAAGTATATATACAATGTTATAGAATCACAGTAATGTTTGAAAATGTAAATTTAGAAGGCTTTTGTATTAAATCAAAATGTATTTTTTTAACTTTTATATCTACAGAATATGTAATTTTAAAATTATAAATAGACTTTAAGTTACCAACTTTTAAGACATGGCAGCCATTGAAAAACTGGCTTCCTGATGTTTTTCTAAATATTAAAGTACTTAAAATATTTCTATGCAATAAATATTGATAAACAGACATTATTTAATTTGAAAACCCATTGTTAAAAAAGATAAATATTTTTATATGAAATTTTCATTTTTTAAAACTTTGTGTTAACAATTCAGAAGAATACCAAGAGAACATATATATTGAGTAAACAGTCAAAGGAAAGTACTCTTGAATGTTTTATAGGAAAGCTGTCTCAGTTTCCTTCCTTTTGTTGCTATATCATGTATGAATTGAATAAATTGCTCTAGAAATGTAAAAATTTTATTAAAATATTATAATCTTCGTGTTATGCTATTATAATGGTTTTAAGGATCACTTATTTTAATATTCTTTTTAAGCAAAGGTGTTAAAATTTTGGACCATCATGTATTATCCATCAATATATGTAAATAACATTTATTTGTCCAGAATTTTCCAGAATCTGAAATACTTTTAAGGGCCATGCTTGTATTACTATATTACTATATTATTTTGGATGAGAATAGTTTTAAAGTTGATCTCTGCCCTCTTAGAGAATTCTATCATTTTTTTGTTGTCTCATCACCGAGTTATAGCTATAAACTGCTTTTATTGACTCTGCTGTACCAGAAGTGTTGGATAAGTTTAGATGTCTTTACTTTAAATGGCATTTTACTTCAAATATTTTTTGCGAGTTTTTATACCTGCTTTTTATAATTTCCTAGGATCTTTCTGTAGTGTCAACTGTTGCTCCTTTCTGAGGCTGCCAGCTTTAATTTTTCTTTTTCTTTTCTTTTTTTTTTTTAATAGAGACAAGATCTCAGTATATTGCCCAGGCTGGTCTCAAATTCCTGGGCTCAAGCGATCCACCCGCCTCAGCCTCCCAAAGTGCAAGGATTACAGGCGTGAGCCACTATGCCCAGCCCCTAATGTTTTTTAGGATTAAAAACAATTTTAATTTTAGAGCATGTACCTGAATAAAAATTCTAAACAATTCAGATGGATAGAAAATAAAAGTACAAGTGTTTCTGTCTGCCATCCACACCAATTTCACCTCTTAGAGGTTAACAGCACGTTTCTTGCTGCTGTTTCTTATCATTTAAGCCAAATTTGTTATTCTATGAATGATAAACAGTTTATCTCACTTCATTCCTTCTCACCATTTTTGTTATGTTTTTAGTTCATTTGTTCTCCTTTATAACTGTAGTTAATAATTTTTTTGATCCATTGACTTTAAATATATTTCCATAACATTGAGGAAATGACCAACCTTGTACTTCCCTTCCATTACTGTCCTTTACCTCCTAACTTCTCTTAAGTTATACTATTAGTTTATATAATCAGTTTTAATAGATGTATAGTTTTCCCTTTATACTGTATATTTATTTGTATATTGTATATACTGTATACTGTATATTTATTCTAAACACTGCAAATCAGTAACTAGCAGTCACACTATGCAAAAGTATGCACAGGTAAACCAGGTGATTTATCTCCTTCTATGTATCTATCTTATATCCTTAAGTCTGTGCTGATTTAAGCAGAATGCTTCATACATAAAGGCCAAATGGATTCTTTTATAGCCAGTCGTCAACTTCCCCAAATCATGCCATGTGTCATTTGCTACGTAATTGGGTCATGGCTTTTGCATACTTTAATGGTTCCTGGAGTAAGTAATTGCTTTTATTTCTTTTTTTTTAAAAAAAATCTTTCAATAGAGACGGGGTATTGTTATGTTGCCAGGACTGGTCTCAAATTTGTAGGCTCAAGCGATCCTTTCCGCCTCAGTCTCCCAAAGTGCTGGGATTACAGTATGAGCCACTGCTTCCAGCCTGCTTTTATTTCTCGACAGAAGAAAAACACTTGCTTTACTGTAGCTCTTCTTTTAATCATACTATTGAATTACCAGATTTGTTCAGAGTGCTTTTAGCTCTCATCTTGGGATTCTGGAACTATATTCTTGTCTTTATTTTTCTTTGACAGAATTGACAGGAAGGAAGGAAGTATGTTCTTCACTCTAACCCCGAGATCATTTTATGCTTCTTAATCAGCTTCATCAAATTAGGACAAAGTGATTTTTAGCTATCATCTTGGGATGTATTTTCTTTGTACTCCTATTTTTTTTTTCTTTCTTTTCTTTCTTTTCTTTTTTCTTTTTCTTTTCTTTTTTTTTTTTTTTTGCTGCATTCTTTCTTGAATTTGTCTTTTCTGTTTGCTGAAGTATATTTACAGGTGCCTTTTTTTCCCCCAGAAAGGGTGCATGGGAGAGAAACTAGGAGTCCTTGTGTGTTTGACAAGGCCTTTATTTTTTCCTCACACTTTATTTTTATTGGGCCTGCAGTTCTATGTTCAAACTCATTTTTCTTTAGAATTTTGAAGACATTTCACTATTACCTTCAAGCATCCAGTTTTGCAGTAGTCCAGGCTAGAAAGATTCGGACAAGGATAGAAACAATAGAGATGGTGAGATATGGTTGGATTCTGGATATATTTTGAAGCAGGAGCTAAAAGAATCTGCCAGTGGACTATGAAAGGAGTAGGGCCTGAGCAGCTGAATGATGGAGCGCCATCAAATGAGATTGAAATGACTCCATGTTTTTTCAGTGAGTTCCTTCTATTGGACGTTGGTGTTGTTAATATAGTAGTTATTAAAATGTCTTATAATGTCCTGTTAACGATTAGTACTAATGCCTCTGTACTTGGTGATGGTGCTCATAGAGTTACTACTAGAATAAGAAGGCCAGAAGAGGTTGCAGTGAGCCGAGATTGCGCCACTGCACTCCAGCCTGGGCGACAGAGCGAGACTCCGTCTCAAAAAATAAAAAATGAAAAATAAATAACTGTCTGGAAAATTTTAGATTATGTAGCTTTACATGTTAGGGACCCTAAAGAAACAAGGTTGAGTACTGGTAGGGTCCCTGAAAAGAATTTAGTTTCCAGACCACAGATTGAGTTTGATGGTTAAGATTTTATAAATTAAATATATCAATTTTTAGGTACTTTGGTATGATAAAGTTGTATTATGATTAATAATAACAAGTCTTAATTTGAGGCTTACTCACTTGAGGACTTTGGTACAAAAATGCTCTTTTGCTGTTTTTCCTGACCAATTTTCACTCTGAATGCAAAAGGGTCATATGTGATAAACACTGAAGTGCCACAAGTCAGATTTCTTGATTGCATTCTGCCTCAGCCTGAAATGGACTTGCTAACTCAGGCAGAAATTGAATTTGTTGAGAAAATAGTGTATCAAAGGGAAGACTTTGAGGGTGCTGAAAGTCTTTTATATTTTGGTCTAGGTGGTGGTTTCATAGGTGTTTACATATCAGGTTGCATACTTAAGATTTGTGCCCTTTATATGTCATACCTCTTTTTAAATTTTTTTTAATGGGCAAGCTTGAGAAATAGACTTGGAAAAGAAACAGAAACTAAGAGAGGCTAGGTCGTCAGAATGACAGCAATCAAGGCCATACCTGGTTATGACACTGCTGTTGCTGTCACTGTCACTAAGCAGCCTCATGTACTCCCCACTGGAGTTAGTTAGAAAACATCCTCATTCTCCATTACTCCTGATTCACAGTCCCAGACAGAAGCATGAGATTGTACTCCAGCTTCCAGGAGGCAGAGAGGAATTAGCTTGCATCCTTTCTTAGAATTTACATAGTAAGTAGATTCTATGATCGCAGAAGGAGATTTGGATGCCGAGCAGGCAAAACAGTGACAAATATACACAACACTTTCCTAATCATCTGAACCCTGTTGCTCCAAAATTGGAGTCTTTCTTACCCTGTCCCCCCTGTATATCCCAGCCATCAACAGGTCTAAGTGCTGTGTGTCTTAAACTGCATTGGAGTTTGTCACTGCTAATACCCTAGTCCAAGCCACCATCATCCCTCAATCTCATATTTCCTCTCTGCTATCACTCTCCCCTCTCTACACCCACGATCCAGTCTATTCATGGAAGCTACTATGAAAAAGATATACTGCATCATTTCCTAGGCCTTCTCCCTTGCTCCCTGGCTCTAGCAACACTGGGGACCCTCATTGCTGTCTGAGGCTCTCTGCTCTTGCCATTGCCCCTGTCTGGAAAGCTCTTTATCCAGATGTTACTTAAGCAGTTCCTTTTTGTCATTCGCTTCTCTGCTCAAATGTCACTTCAAAGAGCCTGCTTCTGAACAGCCTGCTCTGAGAATAAGGGGAAGAAGCAGATGGAGATTTCTGGGTTTTTTTGTAATAAATGCTATTAATAAATACTTATGGTACTATCTGACTAAACTGCAGATATTTATCACTTTGGTAAATGTTTACATTTAAACCAAATTTAAGAAGAAAAATGTTTAAAAAACTACACCCACATCCATTGTCACTTTTTGTCTATCACCTGGGCTTCAAGGCTTTATCATTATCTGAAATTATCTCATTTATTTATTTGTTTATTCATTTATTGTCTATGTCCACTCCTGTAGAATGTAATCTCCATGGCAGCAGGGACTTTGTATAACAATCTAGTTCATTGCCATATGCCTAGGGACTATAACATAGAAGCTGTTCAATTAATTGTTAATCAATGAATAACTGTAATAAGATACTTGAGAATGGTTGTCTTTTTGTTAGGAAAAGACTAAGTACTATAATCGCAATGTCTACATAATTTTAAAAATATTCACTCCTGAGTAATAAATTATTTGTGGTTAAGAGAGTAATGTTATCTCTTTTTTAAAAATGGCTTGT